AGACAAAGTTGGGTGGGCAGGGGGGGAGAGAGAGAGAGAGAGAGAGCACCCAGGATTGTCATTAGCAAAGAACAATTTTTAAACGCCTATCCCAGCCTTGTGCAACCCTTCTTGGTTGAGATGAAAGAGTTTCCAAGACATTCCAAGAAATACTCCCACTAGCTGATTTCCAGATGCCATCTTGTGCTCCAAAGGGACAGGAGGACTTTGTGGCTGCCTGGCTCCCACCACTGCCTGCCTCCCACACCAGAGCAGAAAGAAAAGTGGGACAGAACACATTTTACTCCATGCAAGCTCGAGGCCTGATTCTAAATGAAGTGGCTTAGCTCAACGGCCCTTTAGAGAAGGTCAACCCCACGTGGTCTTCATGTAGCTCTGGGTCCTTTAATACTTACTGAATAGCTGCTGGGTGCAGGTATAATAAGTAAAACCCATACCTGCCCAAATGCCCACTGCTGCCATCCTATTGTCTTGCTGCTCCTGCCCTCAATGACCCCCTCCTCCCAGGCGACCAACTTCTGCCCATCAGGCAGGCTCCTTCCCCACCCAGGTGACCTGAGTGCTAGACTTGGGGTTGGGCCGGGGAAGAAAAGCGAAGATGCAAACCACAGTGGTTTTATGAGAGCAGCACTGACCTGCCATCTGCCCACCAAAATGGCTGTCCCCAGCTCTGGGCCTCAGTTAACTATTTGCTGCCAGAGCCTTGAGCCTATGTTAATTATACAGGAAACTTTGATTTAGCAAAAAAGTTGATCTTGCCTCGAGTGACCTGCAGAAACTGCCCACAAGAGCTACAGTCTTGAAGTAGCCCAGGTGGATTTCTTGTTTCTCATGTCAGTAGAAGGTTAGCAATCATGAAACTCTGTGACCATCAGTCTGATCACTGGCAATTTCAGGTTGTGGAACGCTTAGTTTCTTTTAATTGGGTCTGCATTCTAAATTGAAACATAATTAGAGGTAATTTAACTTCTTTGGGTGCTTTACCTGAATCCTTATTTTGCAATTTGAACTTTCCTCTTGTAATTTAAGTGGAAATATATCAAGTAAACAGACAGTTATGTATTTAAATAACCATCATAATCCCCAGGAAGTAGACAGCACCTCTGCCTTGGGCAGCGGTTTGCGGGCACACAAGTCTCGAACTGAAATAAGCAGGCAAGACATAATTAGACAGCGCTTCTCAGCCTACAGTGGTGCCTTACGAGTCTGAGCGACCAGGTCTGCGCATGGAGAGCCCGGCCTTCTTAGGCGGCGACAGGTGTGTCCTCCGGACGGGCTCCTGGCCGTCTCCACCAGCTTTCTCGGGCTGAACGCGGCTGGGCTCCCCCAAGGCCTCCCCTTGCTGACGGCTCCACGCCTGCTGGACGAGAAGCGGCCTCCCCGGGGCGTCGCAAGCCCCTGGGACAAGAAGAGGAGCCGACATTGAGGGAGACCTGAGCAGTGGACGCAGGCAGCGTCAGCCTGGGCGTCCCCGGAGTCGCGGCGAGACCCTGGCTCCCCACCACCGCCCGGCTCTCAGCTTTGGCATCGCGTCTCCAGAGAGGGCGGTGGATGACGAGGAACTGCAGCAGTGTACGACCCCCGGGCTCCAGACGACCCTGGGGAGAGCGCGCAGAGTTCCTGGCTAGCGGCCCCCTCGCAGCCGGGCACCCCTTCTCGGCTGCGCGCAGCCACTTAGGGGCACAAGATAAGCCCCTGGGGAGGGAGCGGGCTGCAGGCGCGGTGGGGAAGAACGGCCCGGACGCAGCCGGGCACAGGGAAGGCCGGGCCTGCAGACTGGAGAGACGTGGGCTGCGGTGAAACCGTTAGGGCTGCTTTGCCGCGCACAGACGCGGAGGCCTTTACAAGGCCGGCAGGCCTCGCCCAGGGCCTGGGCCGCCGCAGGTGCCTTTGGGTCACACCCGGGGCGAATCCCACCCCCTCCTGGGGCCGCTTCTGTTTACCAAACCCCTCAGGCTATTGCGTTAGTTGTGCGGGGGAAGGATAGAGGCAGGGTCCTCTGGTGGAGGGGAGGGAACTGGGGACCCGGGGCTGCTGGGGACGCAGGCGACAGAATGAAAGGCGAAGAGGCGGCAGCTCGAATCTGTCTGGGGGTGATTTTAACCGGCGCAGAGGTGCAGCATATGCTTTCCAGGTTGGACTGCGGAATACAAAGAACGACTCTGAGCCCGGGGAGCCTCCTGACACCGAAACCAAACGATCCCGACCTAGGGGGGCTGAGTGGCAGGAGACTGGATTTTTTGTTGAGTTGCAATTAAAGGGAGATAATTAAGCCCGGAGCCGCGCAGCTTATTAATATTTATAGCCCGGAGCGACAGGGCCTGCGCTCGCTGGAAGCGGATTTGCAGGCCCAGGCGCGGAGCCGGTGTCTCCTGAGCCAGGGGCTTCGCAGACTCGGGAGGAGAAGGCTCGATGGGGAAATTGGGGAGCGTCCGCCTTCTGCGTTTCTCCTAATTACGCCAGCGGTCAAAGTCCGGCCGGGCCGGAACGTCCCGAAGGCCGGGAACCGCGCGATGCCCGAATGCGGGGCGACCCGGCCGCAGTATCCAGCATTTCGGAAGCCCAGTTAGGTCTCGTCTCTTTGTTAATTACCCAAACTGCATCTCGCAGTATGTTTCTGCCCACGGGGACAGACCGCGCGTTAAGGAAATGGCCCAATAATTAGGACTCGGGGTAGAATGTGTCTTATTTTCTTGGAGCATGTGGGGCAAAGGAGACAGTAGGTACATGCGGCCCTGGCTTTGGGGCAATTTTGCAAAAAAGAAAACGCCCTCCGGCCTCGAATTTCGTCCGCGGTCGGCCAGGCGCCGCGCTTTGGTTCCTTTCCCACTCCGCGGTCCCCGGGTGTGGGCCAAAGCCCGGACCGGCGGGAGGGGCTCCCGGTGCCCGCGTCGCTGGCCCGGCCTGGGGGATGCGCCCGAGCGGGCTGGAAGGAGGGGCTGCACAGGCGGCGCCCACAGGGTCGTAGCGCCCGGGCTGGGAGCCTGAGAGCGGTAGGTTCCCGGCCTGCGGCCGCGCGCTCAACTCCCGGAAAATGCGCGCGAAGCTTTTGCCGTTTGTACCGCACGCGGTTCTCGGATCTCTGCTTTTCGCGCACGGCCGGTGGGGGCGGGGAGGAAGCGCGGGTGGGAGTGGGCGGCCGCGGTTAGCTTCTCCTGTCCGAACGCAGGGTTTCACTGGGGCGCCGCTACGGTTCCTATGGCAACGCGGCTCCTCGACGCAGCCCAGGAGTCGCGGTCGCGGGAGGCTGCGCCGCGCACCGAGCTCTTCCCTGTGGCCGCCGCAGCCGCCAGCCTCTTCCTGCTCATGCTTTTCCTCATCTTCATCTCGGTCTGAGTGGGCTCTGGACCTCTCCACCAGCCTCTGCCCCAGAACTGTTAACTGCGGGGGGGAAAAAAGGAATTTGTCGTCGCAACGCGCGTTCCGATGGAGCCGCACGCCACAAAGGAAGACTCATGCTGCACCCCGCGGGGCAGATGCGGCGACACTGGACATCGCTGCACAGCTGGGTCTGCCCGTTTCCAGAGCTGCTTAGCGCCGACGCCCATAAATGAGGAGGACTCCCTGTGTATTAAAAGGGGGATCCGCAGGGTTTAATTTGATAAGGATTATAGCCTTCATAAAGGCATTTTTAACAAAAAGATGTAGGTGGCATGGTAATCGAGTATTATTTACGCATCTCTCCGCACACGCACTCATACCTGAAAACGTTTTGGCAGGCACAAAATGATTTTTTTGTGTATAAAGAATGTGTGTAACTCGTGGATGGTGGGGTTCAGCAGGACAGATTAGTGACATTAGATAATTTACAACGAGGATTATGTTTGTGCTGAAAATAAAAGCTATATTGTTTATTTAGTTCATTGCCATTTGCATGTGTCCAAGCCTTTTATTAACATTA